CCTGCATTTCTTCCTGGGCTTCCAGCCTGTTGCGGGGACCCAGGCACCATTCTGGCTCTTCTCAGATTGTGCTTAGAAGCTCTGTTGGTAACAGTGGTAACTAAGAATGCTGAAGTAAGCAGTGGGAGGTTTTCAGAGCAGAACTTGCACTTGCCTTAATTATGGAGCCTGTAGGGAGGTGTCGTGCCCAGAGGGGATGGCTTTACTAAAAGAAGGGAATAGGGTTAGACTCCAGGAAAAATTTTGTGCCTGCCCAGGAAAAGGCAGGATGGCAAGAGATGAAGGAGTAATTGACCTCTCTTCTAGGAGGTGAGGTTAGAGAACCCCTTGAGGACGCCTGCAGAAGGGAGGTGAGCTGTGAGCCAGCCTTGGTTTGTGGGGAGACACAAAGGCCCTGTCCTCTGTTGCCTTCTGTGTTACCTCATATATAGCCCACCTCATTCTCTTCTCTCCCTCCTTGGCTAATCCTTTCAAAGCTCCCTTCCATTTCCCAAAGACGTCATTCCTTTTCTTCAACCTAGAAGCTCAAGACCTTCAGATGAGGCCAGAGGGTGGGAATCGCAGCCCGGATTTCTGCCTGTGAGACCCCACTGTCTCTGCCGCCTGCCCTCTTTCCCCTCAGCTTTCTCCAGTTTCTTCTCTCTTGTTCTTTTGTCCTTCTTATTTTCGTTCTCATTTTCCTCTCCCAGATGGTCTCCTTACTTTATTTCTTGATTCTCACTTCTCATTTTTTATCAAATTTCCCAACCTTCTTTTCCATAACTCCTCTCTCATCACCTTTTTTTTTTTGTTTCTTCTTTCAGTGAAGGAGGGTTTCCAGGAAGAGCCTCTTCTTGCCCCACCATCAGTGCAGGAAGAGTAGGCTTTGGGATGTGCCCTGCCTCTAGAGAGGGGCCCTCTGTCATTGTGAGGCTAGTGCCAAAGCCACCGGGAATTTGGAGACATGCCAACTCCACATCCCTCCCTCCCTCCCTGACCCTCAGCTCCTTCAAAATAAAGAATGTTGGAGTGGCGACCATCAAGGCCTTTCCTACCTACCTCCAGTCATCATTCTAATTCAGTTCTCTTCTCTTCCCCTTGCTTGTCTCTCTGTCCTGTCCTCTGTTTCTTTCATACCATAGTGTCCTCTTAGCACCTTTCTTCCTCACCTGACCTTAAAACAATCTTTAACAGCCTCTTGCTTACTTTTCCCACAACTAGCTTTCTCTTTTATCTCCTTTGCTCTCTATTTCTGCCTATGACTCTTTCTTGTCATCTTTTTTCTCTTCCCAGTCTGACTTTGCACATTGAGGCATCTCCTTCAGTGTCCTGCGTCTCAGTTTCCTTCCCTCCCACTGTGTGGACCCTGGGAATTGCTGGAAAGCCAAGCCTTGGACCCTGCCTCCATGTGCTCCTGTAGGTCAGGGAGGCAGGTGCAGGGCCTGGATGGAGAGGACAGAGGCTCCCCGTCCCTTTCTGCTTTCCCACCCCAGCTTCTGGTGCCTTTCTCCATCTCTTGCAGCCTTCTCTGGCCCTGGCCTAGTTTCTGCTCTCTCGCCTCCTTCCCGCTCTGTCTTTTGCTCTCCTTCCTCTTAGCCTCCTATCTGAACTAAGTCCCTACCTGCCACCTGCCTCCTGTCTCCCCTACCTCCCTTCCCTTGCCCACTAAAGCCAGATTAAAATTCAGGTTTTCAGCAGAACCATCCATCAGCCCTACCACCCCCTTTCTGCTCCCACCTGTCTGTCATACCTGCTATAGCCAACACATTTAGGCTCCCCATGCCATTGTCCTTCCCATAAAACATTCTCAGGAGCCCTTGCCAGGGTACATTTGCATAGAGCTGTCCTACTAGGTCTGGCGCAGGTGCCCTGAGCTGGAGGTTCAAATGGGGCAGGTGGGAGTGTTTCCAGCATCACTTCCAGCCTTTTCCATGTAGAGCTCAAAGTCCTGTGAGTGGGCCTGGGCTGGCAGGTCGCTTCAGGGATCTCAGCTGCCTGATCTCTATCCTCCTTGCACCACCATGAGCCCTAATGGAAGGGATGTGAGAAACTCTGATGGGAGCTTCTAATGGGAAAGGAAAGGATGGCCTCTCTTCTCCTATGCCGGATACCTCATCTGGGTCCTCAGCCTCTGTCTTAGTGACACACACCCACAGACCTCCCTCCACATCCCTGCAGGATGAGGGAGGAAACGCCCCAGGGAGGAAATGCCAAGATGGGCCCAGGTACACTAGTTCCTCCCAGCAGTCGGTGCTGAGTCCTTAAGTGTCCTCAAGGTTTGACCGAGGCCCCAGGTCAGCAGGAGGCAGGGTTGCAGTCTGAGGACATTAGAGATGGGAAGGCCCTTGGGGGCCAAGTGAATCTTCTCCTCCCTTTTACAGGCTAAGGAGCCTGAGACCCAAATAAGTGAAATGAGCTCTCCAAGTCACACAGCAGGTTGGTGGCAGAGCCAGGACCAGACAAGCCCACGTCTCCTAACTTCTGGCTTAGAGTACTTCTGTCCCTTCCTGGCAGGACTGTGCTGGGCTGATCCCGCTTGCATTTTTCAGGGCTCTGTTCCTGCCTCTTGAGGTGACTAATCCACAGGCCCAGAACAGTAAGCCTTCTTGCCCTGTCACTGTAAGCACCAGCCAGCCCCTCCAGCCAGCCGCTGCAGCTGGCCTCTGTGGTCTGCTCAGATGCAAGGAAACCAGGCCAGACCATGGTCACTTGTAAAATCCCATCTGGTCCCTGGAAAGATTCCCCTACGGCTGTCCCTACCATACCCCCAGCCTTAGAGACGGACAGAAGGGAGGCGGTGGCCAAGCTGCTTGGATGAGGGAGGAGAGATTGATTCTTCTGTCCATGGCTTTGGCTTCCTGGGATGAGAAAGGACCAGCAGTGGGAAGGCGGTAAAGGTGGATTCAGTCTGGGCATTTGAGGCTCCTACTGTTCAGTGTCTTTTTCACTGCAAACTGTGAAATGAAGCCAGAGAGCTTTGGTCGGCAGAGACAGGAGGTGATAATAGTCCTTAAATGTTTAGAAACTTGTCTTTGGGGAATGCCGTTTGTCATTTCTCTCTCTTCGTCTGATGTCCATATCACCTGACATCTACGTGTAGTCATTCCTCTGAGATTATCCACTGAGAGCAAGGCAATGGAGTTTTCTGACCTCTGATGCCTCATCTGTCAAAGGAGGGGGTTAAGGGTCTCTAAAGTCAGTCACATCAAAATTTGACATTTTAGGATTCTAGGCTGGGCTGTGTATAAGGCAAAATCAACAGACCCAGACCCCTCATCCGCAGTAGCTGGGCAGGCACAGAGCTTTACTCTGGGGAGCCTCTGCCTGCCTCCATGGCCCTTGCCAGGTTTCTTTCTCTGGATCTGTCCTCACCCTGCCCAGCCCCAGCTCAGCACTCCCCTCCCTTCCTCCCTCCTTCTTGCCTTCTCTTCTCCTCTATCAGAAGTGCCAATCTCTCCCTTTCTTCTCTCCTTCGCCCTTCGATGGCCCAGCCTAGAGAATTGAAATCCTCTTTCTCTGAGAGAACCCAATGTGAGGGGACCTCTCTGGCTGTTGTATTTTTCATAGAGCAAGAAGGGAATGACTGGGGTTGGGGGGAAAAGAGTCCTGCGGGGGTGGGGAGAGCCAAGATGTGAGAGCAGAGAGGGAGGGAGAGTGGAGTGTGGAGAGATTTAGTTCCATCTGAAAGCTGTCGGTGCGAATCAGAGGCTTCCCTTTGAACCAGCAGCACGATCTGGAGTGGAGAGCGTGGGGACTGCTCTGGCCCAGGGGGTTCATTACTGCTCGTTTGATAAATCCGGGGAGACAGGGCCTGTCCTCCACCACCCCCTACTTCTGCCGCCTGGTCCCCTGGCATCTCATGTGCTTGGCCCCATTCCCTCTCTGGTTCCGGGCTGGCCTGGCAGCCCAGGCTCTGGGAACATGACCATCAGGGCACGTGTGCAGAGACACGGAAGCAGACGGGCATCCATGGGTGCAGAGACAAGTACTTGAATGTGGGAGGGGTGTGTGTGCGCATGTGCTTGCTGGTAAATGCATGCGCTTGTGTGTTATGGTACATGTGTCCCTATAAGAAGTGTATGACGTACTTGTGTGTGTGTGTGTGTGTGTGTGTGTGTGTGTGTGTGTGTGAATCTAAGCATTTCCAGCCCCTCTAGGATAGATTTAGAGGTCACTTCCTAGTTCTTTGTCAAAAATGGGATTCGACCTTGTTGTCCTCCCGGTCTTTGCAGGAGCAGGAAGTGTGTTCACACACAGAGACTGGCCTAGCTCTGGACCCCAGTGCCCTGATGAGGATGGAGCAGGGAGCTGGAGAACAGGGATAGTCGCCCCAGGAGGATCAGTGTTAAGAGGGAGAGAGTGCTCCAGGTGAGGGGACAGTATTAAGGGGAGGTGGAGAACATCTTACCCAGTGCTGGCTTTGGCTTTGCAGGGACCCAGACCCGCTTCAGCCAGGAGCCAGCTGACCAGACGGTGGTGGCTGGACAGCGGGCCGTGCTCCCCTGTGTGCTGCTCAACTACTCTGGAATTGTGCAATGGACCAAGGACGGGCTGGCCCTGGGCATGGGCCAGGGCCTCAAAGGTGAGTGCCTGGCTACCCAACGTCCAAACTGTAAGGTTGGGCCTCATTCTTTCTGTTTCTGCAGCCTGGCCACGGTACCGGGTTGTGGGCTCCGCAGACGCTGGGCAGTACAACCTGGAGATCACAGATGCTGAGCTCTCTGACGACGCCTCTTACGAGTGCCAGGCCACGGAGGCCGCCCTGCGCTCTCGGCGGGCCAAACTCACCGTGCTCAGTAAGGACCCCAATACCCTTCAGTACTTCGAGCTGCACTGACTTTGCTCTGCTTTCTCCCACAGTCCCCCCAGAGGACACCAGGATTGACGGAGGCCCTGTGATTCTACTGCAGGCAGGCACCCCCCACAACCTCACATGCCGGGCCTTCAATGCGAAGCCTGCTGCCACCATCATCTGGTTCCGGGACGGGACGCAGCAGGAGGGCGCTGTGGCCAGCACGGTGAGCTCCAGCCAGCTCCCCCAGCTCCTCCTTAACCATATCTCCCACCCTTGTCATGTTCCAGGAATTGCTGAAGGATGGGAAGAGGGAGACCACCGTGAGCCAACTGCTTATTAACCCCACGGACCTGGACATAGGGCGTGTCTTCACTTGCCGAAGCATGAACGAAGCCATCCCTAGTGGCAAGGAGACTTCCATCGAGCTGGATGTGCACCGTGAGTGGGCTGGGGGGAGCAGTCTGGAGCAGAAGACCCTGACTCCCTGTGCTCTACTTTGCAGACCCTCCTACAGTGACCCTGTCCATTGAGCCACAGACGGTGCAGGAGGGTGAGCGTGTTGTCTTTACCTGCCAGGCCACAGCCAACCCCGAGATCTTGGGCTACAGGTGAGGGGGTCAGAGGCTGGGAGCGCTCTGGGTGATCCCACCTCTGTGTTGCCTCCTCCCCTAGGTGGGCCAAAGGGGGTTTCTTGATTGAAGACGCCCACGAGAGTCGCTATGAGACAAATGTGGATTATTCCTTTTTCACGGAGCCTGTGTCTTGTGAGGTTCACAACAAAGTGGGAAGCACCAATGTCAGCACTTTAGTAAATGTCCACTGTGAGTAGCTGGGAGGGCAGGGACGGGGACAGACCCTAACGAGTGGCTTCTTTCTCCCTCACAGTTGCTCCCCGGATTGTAGTTGACCCCAAACCCACAACCACAGACATTGGCTCTGATGTGACCCTTACCTGTGTCTGGGTTGGGAATCCCCCCCTCACTCTCACCTGGACCAAAAAGGACTCAAATATGGTAAGACTCTTACTGCCTGTTCTTTTTTTTTTATGCCTCCGATGTGGGGCCCTCATGGACCTAGGGGCCCAGGCCTCCTGGCTCCCCACCCGAGGCTGCTCTCTCTGCCCAGGTCCTGAGTAACAGCAACCAGCTGCTGCTGAAGTCGGTGACTCAGGCAGACGCTGGCACCTACACCTGCCGGGCCATCGTGCCTCGAATCGGAGTGGCTGAGCGGGAGGTGCCGCTCTATGTGAACGGTGAGTGAGTGGCCTGAGAGGCAGCCGGGCCTACTGGTTCTGACTTGTGTCTTCTTGCTTGCAGGGCCCCCCATCATCTCCAGTGAGGCAGTGCAGTATGCTGTGAGGGGTGACGGTGGCAAGGTGGAGTGTTTCATTGGGAGCACACCACCCCCAGACCGCATAGTGAGTGGCGGACCTGCCTGCGGACAGCCAGCTTCTTACCTTCTTCCTTCCCTCTCCACCACAGGCATGGGCCTGGAAGGAGAACTTCTTGGAGGTGGGGACCCTGGAACGCTATACAGTGGAGAGGACCAACTCAGGCAGTGGGGTGCTATCCACGCTCACCATCAACAATGTCATGGAGGCCGACTTTCAGACTCACTACAACTGCACCGCCTGGAACAGCTTCGGGCCAGGCACAGCCATCATCCAGCTGGAAGAGCGAGGTGACTGGTAGTGCTGCCTGCCAGCTGGGGTGTCACCCCTCCACCTTTCCTTCCCCATCGAAAGAGGTGTTACCTGTGGGCATCATAGCTGGGGCCACCATCGGCGCGAGCATCCTGCTCATCTTCTTCTTCATCGCCTTGGTATTCTTCCTCTACCGGCGCCGCAAAGGCAGTGAGTATGGGCCCTGTGCAGCCCACAGCCTTGCACTTGTTCCAGGCTGCCTCTCCCGTCCCAGGTCGCAAAGACGTGACCCTGAGGAAGCTGGATATCAAGGTGGAGACAGTGAACCGAGAGCCACTTACGATGCATTCTGACCGGGAGGATGACACCGCCAGCGTCTCCACAGCAACCCGGGTCATGAAGGCCATCTACTCGGTGAGGGTCCTGCTCCTCTCTGGCCTCCTGCCTCTGCTGACGTCCCACTCCTGCTGCTCCACAGTCGTTTAAGGATGATGTGGATCTGAAGCAGGACCTGCGCTGCGACACCATCGACACCCGGGAGGAGTATGAGATGAAGGTGGGAAAGGGGGAAGGGGCCAGGGCATGAGGCTGCCTCCATCCTCTTCTCTCATTGCCCCCAGGACCCCACCAATGGCTACTACAACGTGCGTGCCCATGAAGACCGCCCGTCTTCCAGGGCAGTGCTCTATGCTGACTACCGTGCCCCTGGCCCTGCCCGCTTCGACGGCCGCCCCTCATCCCGTCTCTCCCACTCCAGCGGCTATGCCCAGCTCAACACCTATAGCCGGGGCCCTGCCTCTGACTATGGCCCTGAGCCCACACCCCCTGGCCCTGCTGCCCCAGCTGGCACTGACACAACCAGCCAGCTGTCCTACGAGAACTATGAGAAGTTCAACTCCCATCCCTTCCCTGGGGCAGCTGGGTACCCCACCTACCGACTGGGCTACCCCCAGGCCCCACCCTCTGGCCTGGAGCGGACCCCATATGAGGCGTATGACCCCATTGGCAAGTACGCCACAGCCACTCGATTCTCCTACACCTCCCAGCACTCGGACTACGGCCAGCGATTCCAGCAGCGCATGCAGACTCACGTGTAGGGGCCAGAGCCTGGCTGGGGCATCTCTGCGGGGCAGAGGAGAAGGCTTTCACAGCTGTTCCCTGATATTCAGGGGCATTGCTCATTGCTCCCTTCTCGGACCAGCCTTCTTCCTCCCACCATGGCAGGTGGGGAGCAGGTCTCCCAGAAACACCCCGTCCCGAGGATGGTGCTCTGTGCATGCCCCAGCCTCCTGGGCCTGCCCTTCCCTCTTCTTCGGGAGGATGTGTCTCTTCTGACCTGCACTCTTGCCTGACCCTAGAATGGGGACAGGGAAAGTGAAGGTTAGGGAAAGCAGAGGGGGGCACTTTTTAGCATTCCCTTTCTATCCCACCCCTCTGATCTCCCATAAGTGGAAATGGGGGTACCCAGGGATGGGCAGGCTTTGGCCTAGGGACATGAAGTATGGGAGTGGGTGGCTGTGGCACAGACAGGTGGAAAACGGGATAGCCTGGCCAGTCCCTCTGTTGTCTGCATTCGTGCCCTGGGTGCCTCTCTCCTTCCTCAGGGTACTGCAGAAGGGAGCGAACAGGGTACTGTTCGCTCTTGTCTACAGAACAGCCCTGGCACTGCATTCAAATCCAGTCTTCATTCAGCTGGGATCAAAATGCCAGTCACCTTGGCTACCCACTGTGGACAGCTGTCTGTCAGCATGCAGAGGGATCCAGGAATCCCCCCGGCAGCACGGCCCGCTTTCCTTCTCCTCCATGCTGGGCCAGCCAGATAAGTCAGGGTCCTGGTGGAGAAAGAAAGGCTAGGACCATGTCCTCATTGACCCAGATACTGCTGTGTGCTGCACAGCAGTGAACCAACACTAGAGGGAGCCACACAAGCCTCCTCTCCCCAGTCTGCCCCACTTCCTGGCTTTAACTCTTGAGCTGGTTTGGGGAGTGGTGAGGTAGGGGTGGGGGTGCTGTAGGCTCTTTTTCAAAGAAAACAAAAAACAATGAAAACCTCATTTGGGAAGAAAAGCTGTAGGGATTCCCCCACCCAAATACAAGTCCCAGTGGAAAGGAAAGGTAGTACCTATTCTTCTCCATGGGGTTCCTAACACCCTCCATTACTCTTTCAGTCTCCAAGCACTTTGAATCCATTTTTAAACATTCAGGTTGCCAGACCTGTCACACAGTGGACTCTGATAGGGTTACGGAGGGGGCCTGGCTCTCAGTCTCTACTCTCCTATGTCCCATCAGTTGGTTGGAGGCCACCTTCCAGGGGGTATGGGAGACAGGTTTTGGTTTTTAAGTGTCTTTTTTTTTTTTCTTGGACCAATCAGATTCCTTCTTCCACTTTCAGTGCCTTGAGTGTCAAGCTTTGGATGACCGACCCTATGTGGGCGGTTGTGTGGGGAGTGGGTACTTGTGAGCCTCGGACACACTGTTAAGTGTTACAGTGTTAGGAGAGAGATGGGTGAGGGGACCTGGAGAGGTAAGGGGCCTGGAAATGGCCCTGACAGAGAACTTGTGCTGACCGGGAGAAGGTGGTGCGGAAGGGCACCGCAGGCATTACACAGGCCATTTCTCCTCCTCCATGTGCACGCACATCCAACACACACCTTCCATGTGACTGCTTCTCAGCCACCACTTTCTGACCAAAGAGAACAGGCGCTCCAAGGAGAACCTGTACCCCTGCCCCAGCCTCGCCTTCCTAAAAAGCAGTGTCTGGAGTTGGCTGTTTCCCGCCTCCCCAGCTGCATGTCCAGCCCAGTGGGAGACAGGGCCTCTGGTGCAGTTCCCAAAATGTTCCTCGCCCTTTCTCCGTGGTCACCATTCATAATTCATGTTCGCTTTAATGAGTTACATGCTTATCAGCCACAGGCCATTACCACCCTTATGGATGGGTCTGGGGGGCGACATTCCTGGCCAACCCCTTGTAGGAAGGACCAGATAATACCCAGGAAGCAAGTAGCTCTAATTTTAACTTCACAGGAAGTCTGTGCATCCTCCTTCATTTCAGCAGGGAAAACTCCTGTGGAGTGGGCCCTATCTGGGGCATTTACAGGCTTCCAGCTGTATTCCATCCCTGGAAGCTGATACCTTTCTATAGAGTCCTTTTATGAGAGCTCAGTGGGAAGGTCTGTCAAGAAATTCAGGTTCTTGTACAGACAAATTCATGCAAATTTCTATTATTTTCACAAAAACCAGAAACCATGGGGGAATCCAAAGACTTGAAGTCTAAAGATGGTGGCTTTTAAAACATGCATATTCCAAAAAGAATTCATTTTTGTTTTGGGTTTGGCTAGATTCTCTTATTTATCCCCTTTTAGCTTAAGTATTAGTTTCATTCTACTGAAATGATGGAGAGAGGGCCTAAGGTTACTAGGTAATTGAGCTGATGGTGCAGGGAGAATTGTTGAGAAAGGAAGCCTAGTTTCCAGAAGCCTGACACAGAGCTACTTCACTGTCCTCTACTCCTTAACAAGGTAACTGGAGCCTCTTGGGTGTCAAACAAGCACCCTGGAAGGCACAGGGAAGCATCAGCAACCAAGGTAGTCTCTGCCCTCTGTAACTTACGTGTTGGTGCATCAGAATCTGAATTGGAACCTACCTGATGGGCCCAGTGGAATAGCTTTTCTGGGGAGTGGAAGGCGTCCTTGATCACAGAGCTTTGCTGTCGAATCCTGGAGTCCTGCAACATGGTGATGCCTCAGTAGTTGGTGATCCTGATCACCTTTGGTGGCTTGTTTTAGTGGAAAGAGCAAGGGACTAAAGGTCAGGAGACCCAGGACCCAGTCCTGAAGCTGCAAAGGTTAGATCTCGGCCTAACTTTCTGTTCATTGCCCCCAATTTGTCTGGCCTGTAAAATGAAGGGGGAGGGTTGCATAAACCTAAAACTATTCTGGTTTTGTTATACCCATAGGGTTGGGGGTAGGGATGGGACTGCCCATTGCTGGCAAGGAACTGGGAACAGTAGCAAGCATGGTGAGGGCTGGAGAGCTGGCTGGGGGGGTTCTCTCCTGTTCAAAGAAGCTTTCACCATGGGCTTCATTATCTTGTCAGAAGTGAATTAGTTTCCACCAGGGACCCCTTTATCCCAAACAGCAACACAAAATACACCCTAAACCTCAGAGTAAAATTGATGTGGGGCTATCCTTTGGCTATCGGGTCATCTGTGCTGCTCCCCACTCATTTCTGATGGGTTTGCAAAGGTGCCTTTTGCCAGGGCAGGACATAGTATGCACATAGGGATATTGTTATGTGCCTAGGTTTCAGGCACTCCTTCTGTAGGGGAAAATGGGAGGAGCCTTCCTCCACCCTGATCCTTAGGAACATTCCTCTGGCCCAGGGACAGCTTGTTCTTCTCACCAAACAGGTGAAGCCTGCAGTCCAAGGTGCCTGGAGCCAGAGGTCGGGGAGTAAGCACAGCTGCCCCTGCCTGAGAAGGAGCAGCTTGCAAGGGGAGCCGGTGGAGGGAAAGGGGTACAACAGCTTTGGAATACATTCTGGATCTTGAGGAGGATCTTGTGATTTTGGCTGAGCCACGGTCACTTCCCTCGTGAAGGACCCGCCCTATATCCTAAATTCTGGATCCCTCAAAGTCCAGCCACAGAGTTTGCATGAAGCAAAAAGCCTAGTAAGTGAGAAAGGAAAGGGGCCAGGGATGGGAGCAGTGCTGTGCTGTTATCACTGTCTTGCTTGGAATGAAAACATCTGAGCACCCTGTCTTCAAGCGGTACGCTCTCCCCTTATTCCAGCAGGGCTACTTTCCTCTTCACTCTGATGAGGGGAGCTTTATCTGCTTTCAAAATGGAGCACGTCGCACTGGAGTTTCGTGCCCTCTCGTTAACCTGTCAGGAGCCACAGGGCTCCATAAAACGGAATCAGTGTCTCAATATACATGACCTATGTTCATAGCAATGTTCAGCCATTTGGGTTTGAAGAAAACCACATTAAAGCCAAGACCCGTTTGGAGCGAACTGCCTTGTTCTTTGCTGTGTGGAAGGTTCTGTCCCTACTGCTGAACTCCAGTTCCTCCCCAAGCACCCTGGCCTCAGAAATCCTGGCTTCCCCAAGTTAGTGCTGTCTGACCTGAGCCAGGCCACTGCTTGGTGCCTCTACAGGCCACTGTGCATGTTGAGAATTGCCCAAAAGGATTAGTGAAGCTCCTGACCCTGGCGAGGCCATAATGAACACTGAAGTGCACAGGCCAAGGGATGTAATTGAAAGGCATTTATTTTTGTGAAGATGCTGTAAAATTAGCATTTAAATATCCCATTCCCTTCTCTTGGCCTCCTCCTATCCCCCTATGGTATTTCTCCTCCTCTCCTCAAGGCCAGGCTTTTTGTGAAAGGCATTGGCTCATCTTTGTCAGCGTGGTCCTGACGTTCACCTCTGGGCTGCTGGAGAGGACTGAGAGATGTGTGGTTTGGTAGGAAGGGGGTGTGTGTGGGGGTTAGTGGGGAATCCCATTTTTTTGCATCACTGTGAGGTAGCTTCAGGCCCTGTCCCTGGAGAAATAATTGCTGCGCAGAAGTCACAGGCCATACTGGGCAGTTCTGGTACAAACCTGCCCTTATTAATAATAACAATAATAATAATAACTCCATTTGCATAGAACTGTCACTCATTCCTGCCAGTCTGCTGTCCCTACCCTGGTTTTTTGCTGGCCCCAACCACTGGCCTTGTTGAGTATCGATGGGCCCTGAGCTCTTCTGTTTGCTTTTGGAGCTCTTCAGATGCTGTCCCCCCTGAGAATACCCTAACTCTGGGGAAAGAGCAGCCAAAATCCCAATACAGTAAAACTCCACACAATCTTGTTAGCAACAGTGACCCAGAAAATTTTGAGAAGTCCAATTTCACCAGAAGAGGCCCAGGGCTCCCTGTGGTCACATTTTCTACCCAGCCATTCTTGGCATTGCAACCTCCATTTCTAGCTCCTGTTGAATTTTCTCCACCCAGACCCCAAAAATAAATGGATCCATGATGATAATTAAGAGAAGAGAAAAAAAGATATTATTTTTGTTAGGACAAACCATTGTAGGTTTTTAGCAATGTGTATCTGTGTGTCCCTCACACCTTTTCCTATTCTACTTTTTTTTCCTTTTTTTAAAAATATTATGTACTATATTTTTAGTCTCAAACACACTATATATTATATATATTTAATTTTTTTATATATATAAATATAAATGTTTTAAAAAGTACCATGTTTTGTGTTATTTAATGCATTAACGGC